ACCACCCCCTGCTCCACGGCGCCCAGTCCCATCACCACCCAAGGGCTGAGGAGTGTGGGCGCACGGTGCCGTTCTCGCAGGCAGCTCCACCTGCAGCCCTGGTGTGGGATCCACTTGGTGAAGCCAGCTGGGCTCCTGAGTCTGGTGGGGATGTGGAGAACCTTTATGTCTAGCTCAGGGATTGTAAATACACCAATCAGCACCGTGTGTCTAGCTCAGGGTTTGTGAATATACCAATCGACTCTGCTGGGGCCTTGGAGAACCTTTGTGTCTAGCTCAGGGATTGTAAACGCACCAATCAGCACCCTGTCAAAACAGACCACTCGGCTCTACCAATCAGCAGGATGTGGGTGGGGCCAGATAAGACAATAAAAGCAGGCTGCCGGAGCCAGCAGTGGCAACCGGCTCAGGTCCCCTTCTATTGTGGAAGCTTTGTTCTTTCTCTCTTTGCAATAAATCCTGCTGCTGCTCACTCTTTGGGTCCACACTGCCTTTATGAGCCGTAACAGGTCTGCAGTTTCACTCCTGAGCCGGCGAGACCACGAACCCACCAGAAGGAAAAAACTCCGAACACATCCGAACATCAGAAGGAACAAACTCCAGACGCGCCACTTTAAGAGCTGTAACACTCACCGCGAGGGTCCGTGGCTTCATTCTTGAAGTCAGTGAGACCAAGAACCCACCAATTCCGGACACATTGGGAACTTAGAGCAGTGCTTGGGACATGGTTATCAGCGTCAGATATTTCCTTAAACTAGCGTGAAGTCGACTTTAACCTTCCAGCAGTGTGAGTGAGGGCCCTGACCCTAGAATCAACGCCCAAAGAGCTGTGGCGCTACAGCGGGCGGGGACATGGGGTGCGCATGCGTGCGGGGGGGTACGCGTGCGTGCAAGTGCGCGTGCGCGCGCAGGACCGCTGAGGCGGGAGCCCCGAATGCGGTTCTCGCTTGCTGCGTGGCGGTAAAGGACCGCAGGTGTCGTAAAAGGGCCGCAGTGGCAGCGTCCTGGCCGACGGCTAGTAGCCCATTTTGGATACCGTCCTCGCTGCGGAAAGTTGGGGCAACCTGTTGCTAGTCTGGTCGTTGGTGACAGCGAGGCTTCCGCGCTCGCTGCTGGTGAGCAGCCCCGGCGTGCCCCGCGGGCTGGAAGAGGCGGCGGCGTGATGCGGCCCGTGGACGCGGACGAGGCGCGGGAGCCCCGCGAGGAGCCGGGCAGCCCGCTGAGCCCCGCGCCCCGCGCCGGCCGCGAGAACCTGGCCTCCCTGGAGCGCGAGCGCGCCCGGGCGCACTGGCGGGCCCGCAGGAAGCTGCTGGAGATCCAGAGCCTGCTCGACGCCATCAAGAGTGAGGTGGAGGCAGAGGAGCGGGGCGCCCGGGCCCCAGCACCCCGCCCGCGTGCGGAGGCTGAGGAGCGGGTGGCTCGGCTGTGCGCCGAAGCAGAGAGGAAGGCTGCGGAGGCGGCGCGGATGGGCAGGCGGATCGTGGAGCTGCACCAGCGGATCGCCGGCTGCGAGTGCTGCTGAGCCGGCGAGGCCGCGCGGGTCTGGAGCGGAGCGCGGCGGGGAGTGTCCCGCGTGGAAGGCGCTGGGTAGGCAGGGAGGGGAGCGCAGAGCCGTGCCACGCTCTCCGCGGAGTTGGTTTCATTCTTTTTTCATAGGTAATTAGAGAAAATAATTTGATATGTTGTTGTAAAGAGTCATGACCACTGGAAGTATTTTCAGGACGTAGACCTGGTGGGTCACTACGTGGGGGGAGAGAGGTGTGAAGCGGAGGTACATGCTGGAAACGTGTGAATGTTGTTACGAGATTGGAGCGTTTGCGATGACCTTCCTGCAGGTGGAAGCATTGTGCACAGGTGGTTGGGTTTGTTTGACTCCCGGATATGAGAATATCAAGCTCAAAATTTATGTTGTGATGATGAATTTCTCCCACTTGTACTTTAGGTGGCCAACTGACGAACTGTGTTCACCTGATAAGGAGTCGTGGCTGCTTGGACAGGCTCAAACCAAGAGAGCCTTTCGTTTTGTCTCCCCTGTTTTTCTGCCTGCGTTTTCTCCACATTAGCCACTCAATTTCCAGTACCATCCTGGCGGATGACTTCAGCATTAGATGGTCAGGTGTATTTTTTTATTAATAGGCGCATTCAGTTTGGAAAAGACAGCTTTTCATTAATGTCCCACGTAAAGGAATATGGCCTATACAGTACGTACGCTGCTGCGTGGTCATATTTGTTCCTGTGATCTTATTGTATTTTCAAAGTTTGGAAGTATACTCGTGTGCTTTGCTGTTTTTTTATGCTTCCTGGAATTTGGGGACTCATGAGAGACTTGAGGTTAGAGTTCTGCAAGTGAGAAGACACTACATGGTTGCAGCTGCCACATGAAGAACCCAAGCTCCTGTCAAAGTTGTGAATGCGACTTTGGATGAGATTAAGAAGGCCCAGTGGACGGTTGGTCTTGAAGAGTGGCAGTGTGTGGATTTGAGGACCTCTGCAGACCATCAGATCAAAGGAGGGAGAGCTGTTTTGGGTGTTTTGTTTTTTTTGTTTTTATAGCATTTTGCTTTTTCTTGGAATGTAATTTTCCTATGGCATGTTAACTGGTGCACATCGTGTAACCTGTCTGGTGAGCAACCTACAATTGGGATGAGTTCTAGGTACATGTGTTTGCTGACTTTGGGGTAAACAACTTTGTTATAATACAGTCTCTGCCACAGATGCATGTGACCTCTTCAGGGGCCCAGAGTGGCTGAGGAAGGAAAGCTTCAAGCTGGCCATGGGGGTCCCAAACAGTCATTCCAGGCTTAGATGATGACTAGCCTAGGTCATCAGAGCCCAGACTCCACAGAGACTAAAATCAGAGCTCTGTCTTGTTATGATAAATTTCATTTGCTTGGAAAAAGAAATGCTGAAAGCCAGTGTTTAGAATCTTTGTGCAGATGACCAAAGCAATTGACTTGGCCAAGAAAAGGTAAGGTAAATAAACATTTTTCAAAATGAGTTTCTCCTTGATAGTGGTCACTGTCAAATGG